TGGGGCCGCCAATTGCTACTCTGGGTTACGGAGGAAGGACAGGGTCCTGAGAGACACCAGAGACCTCACACAGCCCTGAAAACATGGGGCTCCTTCATAAGTGTTTCCCATCACCAACAGGGAGACCACGTGGAGGCCTTGCAGCCCCACTCGGTGCTTCTCCACCAAATCCCAAGGGCAGTGACGCTGACGTCTGTGGAAAGCAGAGAAAGCCCTGGCTCCCAAAGCCCTGAAGTCCTGTGGAGCTGACATTCCCTGAGTGACGGTGTGAATGGAAGGAACTCAAGTGCGGGTGGTAGGCCACCTCCTGGCCCAGGCCTGGGTGAACTCTGAGGGGACACATGTAGTCACAATCCCATCCTCCCATTCTCCTTCTCAGAGGAAGGAAGTGGGCATCCATCTGCCTCATCTCTCTCCCGTGGGGAAGATGGGGAGTTTCAGGGGAACTTTCACATAAATTTCACCAGCTCAGATCTCCTGTGAGGATGGGGCCCACCATGCTCCCGGTGCTGCCAGAGGCCCTGAGCCCCTCCCAGGGTCCCTGGGTTTGAGCCAGCCCTGTATCATCCCCAGGAGCTGAATGTCCGAGCAATGGATAGAATTAGATGGAAAGAGCTCTCAATTTGGCCTGAGACTGTCCCCAGATACTCAGGAAAAACAGGACGTCGCACAGAGTGGGCAGCAGGTGAGTGGCAGGTTATAGGTCCTGAGTTTGAGTTTGTTCTCACGTGAGACAGACCCAGCCCCTCACTCCATTCACACACTGGGTTTTAAATGGTGCAAGATAGGAGGAATTTTCTGGTCCCAAGAGCAGGAGGAAGGGATTTTCTGGGGTTTCCTGAGTCCAGATTTGCATAAGATCTCCTGAGTGTGCATTGTTCTTTGAGGACCATTCTCTGACTCACCAGGTAAGTGGCTGAATTCTAACCTCTGTAATGAGCATTGCACCCAATACCAGTTCTGAACTCTACCTGGTGACCAGGGACCAGGACCTTTATAAGGTGGAAGGCTTGATGTCCTCCCCAGACTCAGCTCCTGGTGAAGCTCCCAGCCATCAGCCATGAGGGTCTTGTATCTCCTCTTCTCGTTCCTCTTCATATTTCTGATGCCTCTTCCAGGTGAGATGGGCCAGGGAAATAGGAGGGTTGGCTTTGCTCTTTTTGTGTGTTTTTTCCCTGTTAGGTGTTTTTGGTGGTATAGGCGATCCTGTTACCTGCCTTAAGAGTGGAGCCATATGTCATCCAGTCTTTTGCCCTAGAAGGTATAAACAAATTGGCACCTGTGGTCTCCCTGGAACAAAATGCTGCAAAAAGCCATGAGGAGGCCAAGAAGCTGCTGTGGCTGATGCGGATTCAGAAAGGGCTCCCTCATCAGAGACGTGCGACATGTAAACCAAATTAAACTATGGTGTCCAAAGATACGCAATCTTTATCCTAGTAATTGTGGTCATTGGGTGA